GACATGGGAGGATCACTTGAGCCCAAGAGGCTGTGGCTGCAATGAGTTATGATCATGCTATGGCACTCCAGCCTGGGTGACAGAGCGAGACCCTGTCTCTAACCATTCCCCACCTCAAAAAAAAACCCAGGAATTACATGCAAAGGATGCACGTGCTTCTGGTGAGGAAGTCTCTAGGCCTGGGCTCCCCCTAGAGCCGCCCATCGTCCTGACGTGCACTCAGGCGGTGCGGCAGGGCTGGGCGGAAGGGAGGCTCATGCCGCACACAGGGCTATTTTCTTGGTGGGATGAGGCTTTGCCAAGGAAGTCCTGCTTCCAGGGACAGGGGTCTCTAAGGCCCAGAGCAGAGTTGAGGAAAAAAGACCTCAAATCTGCAGGAGGACACACAGGGCGGGTGGACCCCAGCTCCAGCTGCGGCGTTGGTCAGGGAGGGGTACTGGCAGCATGAGAAGTGAAGCTGCCAGAAGAGGAACCCACTTTTACTCACTCTGCTGGGGGCCGCCCACCTGTGCTTTCCCAGGGAGACAGGGGCTGGGCAGCCCCAGCTGGGAGTTGAGACCACCTTCTGGGTGACCCCAGCCTTGTCTCAGCCCAGGCCTCCGGTGCTTCTGGGGCTCACAACACACATCTGTCCCTGGTTCCTTGTCTTAGCAAATCCTACTCCATTGCCTAACAATTTTCTTTCTGTTCCCATCTCAGGCTGAAAAGGGGACCACCGCTCCCCGGGCAACCCCTATCCCATCCTGTGCCCCTCTAACCCTGGACCCCACACCTTGGCCCTGATGAGCTCACTCTCCCGTCTGTGTCTTCACAGCCCACCTCACCCCGCCTCCCCCGGCCCAGGAAACTTCAGACTTCACCGCAGCTTCCTGCCTCAGAGGATGTCAGGGCCCCGGTGAGGCCGACAGAGCAGTGAGTGCCATGGCCCCCGCCCCTTCCCTTCTGAGCCCTGCGAGCCCCGTCACCCGATCTGCCCTCCCTCCGCTGTGGTGTCTGTAACTACTTCCTCAGGAGGGAGACAGCCACACGGGCCTTCCACGAGGGCCCCTGTGGGCAGCGTCCGGCCCCTGCCCAGGACCAGCGTTTGGTCCTGGGTGTGGAGAAATTCAGCCTCTGAGAGCCACCCCTGTCTCACAGCTCTGGTGGCCACCAGTCGGGAAGATGCCCCTTCCGCCACTGTGTGTGGCCCATTGGGTTCTAGAACTTTCTACAACTACGTTTACTAGACTCATTTCTGGCTTGGCCATTCCCTCACCCTCTTGGCCTTTGCCTCTCTCTACGTGGCCGCCTGGCCATGGCTTTCTGTCCTGTTCTCCTGAGAGCCGTCCACCTGCAGGCCGAGATGAATCATCTCCGGCATTCGGATCCACTACCCATTCATTCCATCACCTTCCAGGCCTTGCTCCATGACAAGCACTGGGACCTGGGCTCTCCCTGGTGGCACTCACTGACCAGGGGATTTCCTCCTATGAGCAAGCCTTCCCTGGTCACGGGGGGATACCCTACAGGGAGCAGCCAGATCTCTTCTCCCTGGGTGCCCCTCCTTGGGGTCTGTCAGACTGTGAGGCTAGCCACCTCCCCTGAGCCCTGCTTCTCTGCTGCTTGGAAGAGACTTGCCAGGGAAGATAGATCTCCCCGCTGCAGCAGGGTCTGGGGGTCAGCTTGGGGCATGGCACCGTAGATTCCAAAGCACAGGCTTGAGCTAGGGCTGGGCAGGGATGGTAGGAGGATCTTTTTAATTTTTTTTAATTTTTATTTTTTGAAACAGGGTCTCGCTCTGTTGCCCAGGCTGGAGTGCAGTAGCGTGATCTTGACTCACTGCAATTTCCGCCTCCTGGGTTCAAGCAATTCTCCTGCCTCAGCCTTCCGAGTAGCTGGGACTATAGGTATGTGCCAACACGCCTGGCTAATTTTTATACTTTTAGTAGAGACGGGGTTTCATCATGTTGCCCAGGCTGGTCTTGAACTCCTGGCTTCAAGCAATCCTCCTGCCTCAGCCTCCCAAAGTGCTGGGAGATGTAGTCTCGCCCTGTCACCCAGGCTGGACTGCAATGGCACAATCTCGGCTCACTGCAACCTCTGCCTCCCGGGTTCAAACGATTCTCCTGCCTCAGCCTCCCGAGTAGCTGGGATTACAGGTGCCCACCACCACACCCAGCTAATTTTTGGATTTTTAGTAGAGATGGGGTTTCACCATGTTGGGCAGGCTGGTGGACATCATATATTAATCTGATTTAATCCTCATGACCCTCTTAGTGCTCATGACAGATCAGGAAACTGAGGCCCAGACATCCCCAATGATACGTAGCCAATAGAGCTGGGGTCAAAGCCCAGATCTGACTCCAAAGAGGATGGCAGGAACAGGATGGGACCATGGATGGGATCCCCATGGTGCCAGTGGTCGCCTGCTTCTGGTGACTGTAGCAGGGGATGCTCCTCCATCCCTCTGGTAGCAGCTCTTAGCACAAATTCTTCCTACAGCAACTTGCAGCTTTCCAGAATCTCCACAACTCAATCTACTCTGACATGTTCCTTGAGCATCTCTCTCTGGGCAAGGCCAGAAAGGCCATCCCTGTTCTTATGATGTGGAGGCTGCCCTGAACAGTGAACCCCGGGACCTGATAGGGGAGGCCCTGATGGCAGAGGAGGAGGAAAGAAAAAACCTCCTGACCTCTTGCAGGGCAGTGGGTTGCTGTGAATGTCTCCACCCAGCAGCACTTGACTCAAAAAGTGGGTCAATGACCTTGCCCCTCCCTGGCTACTGCACAGGAAACATGAGAGTAAAGGTGTCCCAGACCATGACTTTTACTACCCCCGGGCCACGCCCCGGGAATTCCTCTGATGCCTCAGCTCTCCCAGCTCACCAGGGGCTAGAGACAGGCGCTGTTTTGGGGTTGGCCCTACAGGGCCCACATCCCACAAAGACAGGTTCCTCAGAGGCCACGATAGGACCTGCTGAAGTCGGAATGGAGGGGGGCTCTGAGCTAGGACAGCCCCTTTTCGGGTCCTCTCCAAGGTCTAGGTGGGGGTGGAGGTGTCTGGATTTTGGCTCCATCCTAGGTCAGTGTCTGACCTCACCTCACACACACAAGGCTTGGCTGGCCGGAGAGGGCCACCGGATGACGTGGTTCCCTGCAGGTCACTAAACACTGAGTCACAGAGGTGGGGTGAGGCCCCACCTGGGGATCTCAACCTTTGGTCCCCAATGTTGATGAAGCCCAGATGGGAGTCAGGGTCCTCCCACTGACTGTTTCTCCTGTCCCCACCCCTCACAACACCGACTCCCAAGCAATTGCACATAAATCCGTAAACCACCCGTGGGGGCCTGCAGGTGGCAGGCAGAGCCTGGTGTGGGGCCCCTGCCCCCAGTGCTCTGTTCCTTCCTCAGTTCATTTTCTACACTGTCTGGTTTTGTCCCAGGGAACTAGGAAAGCACAGAAGTAATTGTAGCCACGCAATTCCAGAACCACCAACTGCAAGCCGTGGAATCCTGGGAGCTGCAGACACAGAACTCGCATCCACAGGACCCCAGAGCCTCAGGCTGCAGAGCGCAGGCCACAGAGCCCTGGAGCCACAGGCTGATCTGCAGCCGGGAGCATCCCAGAACCACAGGACCCAGACACACAGCCCAGGCAATCCGAGCACCAAGGGACTCAAATCTGCAGCTCACAGAGTCTGCAGAGACCACAGCAGGTAGCGCAGCAATCCTGGAACCATGGGAGGCCGGCGGAGACGACAACAACTTGCTGGTTTTCAGGTTGGGTTAACGGCATGGAGAACAGTCACCCCCCCCACCACCACCACCAGCAGCCCCCGCCGCAGCCCGGCCCTTCGGGCGAGAGGAGGAACCACCATTGGAGAAGTTACAAGTTGATGATTGACCCGGCTCTGAAAAAGGGGCATCATAAACTGTACCGCTACGATGGGCAGCATTTCAGCCTGGCGGTGAGTAGCCGGCGCGCCCCCCCAGCCGTGCCTCTCATCCCGGCCCCCCAATTTCTCCCCACAGATGTCCAGCAACCGCCCGGTGGAAATTGTCGAAGATCCCCGGGTCGTCGGGATCTGGACCAAAAACAAGGAGCTGGAGCTGTCGGTGCCCAAATTCAAGGTAGGACCCCTCCCCACTGCCCCGCCGTCCCTTTCAAACTCCCTTCCCCCTCGGCCCCTGCCAGATCGATGAGTTCTACGTGGGCCCGGTGCCTCCGAAGCAGGTGACATTTGCCAAGCTGAATGATAACATCCGTGAAAACTTCCTGAGGGACATGTGCAAGAAGTATGGGGAGGTGGAGGAGGTGGAGATTTTGTACAACCCCAAGACCAAGAAGCACCTGGGCATCGCCAAGGTGGTCTTTGCCACGGTCCGGGGAGCCAAGGATGCCGTTCAGCACTTGCACAGCACTTCCGTCATGGGCAACATTATCCACGTGGAGCTGGACACCAAAGGTGAGCCTGGCAGGGGAGGAGCGTGGGGAGACCACTGAGTTCCCCCTTTCCTGCCCATCTACAGGGGAAACCCGAATGCGGTTCTATGAACTGTTGGTCACTGGCCGATACACCCCCCAGACCCTCCCAGTGGGCGAGCTGGACGCTGTCTCTCCAATCGTGAATGAGACCCTGCAGGTGGGTTTATGGCCGTCAGTCTGCCCCATCGCCCCAGTGGTCTGACATCTCTGTCTCTCCTTAGCTGTCAGATGCCCTGAAGCGCCTCAAGGATGGAGGCCTGTCTGCAGGCTGTGGCTCCGGCTCCTCCTCTGTCACCCCCAATAGCGGTGGGACACCCTTCTCCCAGGACACAGCTTATTCCAGCTGCCGCCTGGACACACCCAACTCCTATGGACAGGGCACCCCGCTCACACCGCGCCTGGGCACCCCTTTCTCACAGGACTCCAGCTACTCCAGCCGCCAGCCCACACCCTCATACCTCTTCAGCCAGGACCCTGCAGTGACCTTCAAGGCCCGGCGCCACGAGAGCAAGTTCACGGACGCCTACAACCGCCGCCACGAACATCATTATGTACACAATTCTCCCGCGGTCACTGCGGTGGCCGGGGCCACAGCCGCTTTCCGGGGTTCCTCGGACCTCCCGTTCGGAGCAGTCGGCGGCACTGGGGGCAGCAGCGGTCCCCCGTTCAAGGCTCAACCACAGGATTCAGCCACATTTGCCCACACTCCACCACCCGCCCAAGCAACCCCTGCTCCTGGATTCAAGTCTGCTTTCTCTCCGTATCAGACCCCAGTGGCCCACTTCCCTCCACCCCCGGAAGAGCCCACCGCCACAGCCGCTTTTGGGGCCCGCGACAGTGGGGAGTTCCGGAGGGCACCGGCGCCCCCACCCCTGCCACCTGCTGAGCCTCTGGCCAAGGAGAAGCCAGGCACGCCACCCGGCCCGCCGCCCCCCGACACCAACAGCATGGAGCTGGGCGGCCGGCCCACCTTCGGCTGGAGTCCTGAGCCCTGTGACAGCCCTGGCACGCCCACGCTGGAGTCGTCCCCTGCAGGGCCAGAGAAACCCCACGACAGCCTGGACTCGCGCATCGAGATGCTGCTGAAGGAGCAGCGCACCAAGCTGCTCTTCCTGAGGGAGCCGGACTCGGACACCGAGCTGCAGATGGAGGGCAGCCCCATCTCCTCCTCCTCCTCCCAGCTCTCCCCACTGGCCCCCTTTGGCACCAACTCCCAGCCAGGCTTCCGGGGCCCCACGCCCCCCTCGTCACGCCCCTCCAGCACCGGCCTGGAGGATATCAGCCCAACACCCCTCCCAGACTCCGACGAGGACGAGGAGCTCGACCTGGGCCTTGGGCCTCGGCCTCCACCTGAGCCAGGCCCCCCGGACCCTGCTGGGCTTCTGAGCCAGACAGCTGAGGTGGCCTTGGACCTGGTTGGAGACAGAACCCCGACCTCAGAGAAGATGGATGAGGTACCACCGTGTCTGTCCATCTGTCTGGGACTCACCTCACTGTCTCTCCCTGCTCTCTCTGCAGGGCCAGCAGTCCTCAGGCGAGGACATGGAGATCTCGGATGACGAGATGCCCTCGGCCCCCATCACCAGCGCTGACTGCCCCAAGCCCATGGTGGTGACCCCAGGAGCGGCAGCCGTGGCAGCCCCTTCTGTGCTAGCCCCAACCCTGCCGCTGCCCCCGCCACCTGGCTTCCCCCCGCTGCCCCCCCCACCACCACCACCCCCACCGCAGCCTGGCTTCCCCATGCCCCCACCGCTGCCCCCACCGCCGCCCCCACCCCCTCCAGCCCACCCTGCTGTGACAGTGCCCCCACCACCCTTGCCAGCGCCGCCTGGAGTCCCGCCCCCACCCATCCTGCCACCACTGCCCCCCTTTCCGCCGGGCCTGTTCCCTGTGATGCAGGTGGACATGAGCCACGTGCTGGGTGGCCAGTGGGGCGGCATGCCCATGTCCTTCCAGATGCAAACGCAGGTGCTCAGCCGGCTGATGACGGGCCAGGGCGCCTGCCCCTACCCGCCCTTCATGGCCGCTGCGGCCGCCGCTGCCTCAGCTGGGCTCCAGTTTGTCAACCTGCCGCCCTACCGGGGCCCCTTCTCCCTGAGCAACTCCGGCCCAGGCCGCGGGCAGCACTGGCCACCACTGCCCAAGTTTGACCCGTCAGTGCCTCCACCAGGCTACATGCCACGCCAGGAGGACCCACACAAAGCCACGGTGGATGGCGTCCTGCTGGTGGTCCTCAAAGAACTCAAGGCCATCATGAAGCGTGACCTGAACCGCAAGATGGTGGAAGTGGTGGCTTTCCGGGCCTTTGACGAGTGGTGGGACAAGAAGGAGCGGATGGCCAAGGTGGGTGGGTGGGTGCAGGGCTCTGCAGGGTGGCGGTGACGGTCCCCTCCTGTCTCCACCCCAGGCCTCGCTGACCCCGGTGAAGTCGGGCGAGCACAAGGACGAGGACAGGCCGAAGCCCAAGGACCGCATCGCCTCGTGCCTGCTGGAGTCATGGGGCAAGGGCGAGGGCCTGGGCTACGAGGGCCTGGGCCTGGGCATTGGGCTGCGTGGGGCCATTCGCCTGCCCTCCTTCAAGGTCAAGAGGAAGGAGCCACCAGACACCACCTCATCTGGCGACCAGAAGCGGCTGCGGCCCTCGACCTCTGTGGATGAGGAAGATGAAGGTTCGTGCTCTGGGTGCTGGGGTCCCCTTCTTCAGCCCAGCTCTGACTCCCTCCCTTCCTGCAGAGTCCGAGCGAGAGCGAGACCGGGATATGGCAGACACCCCCTGTGAGCTCGCCAAGCGGGACCCCAAGGGCGTGGGTGTGCGGCGGCGGCCGGCGCGGCCTCTGGAGCTGGACAGTGGTGGGGAGGAGGACGAGAAGGAGTCATTGTCGGCGTCCTCGTCCTCATCCGCGTCATCATCCTCGGGGTCCTCAACCACCTCACCCTCGTCCTCGGCCTCCGACAAGGAGGAGGAACAGGAGAGCACCGAGGAGGAAGAGGAGGCGGAGGAGGAGGAGGAGGAGGAAGTCCCCAGGAGCCAGCTCTCCTCCTCCTCAACCTCATCCACATCAGATAAGGTGCCTAGCAGGCCAGGAAGCCTCAGGGGGCCCTCACCTGTCCCCACTCTTCCTTCTCCCCCAGGATGACGACGATGACGACAGTGATGACCGGGACGAGTCTGAGAACGATGACGAGGACACAGCCCTGTCAGAGGCGAGTGAGAAGGACGAAGGGGACTCGGATGAAGGTGAGCAGGGAGGCCGTGGCTGCCTGGCCCTCCAGGCAGCCCCTCGTCTGTGTCCCCCATCCAGAGGAGACAGTGAGCATTGTAACCTCCAAGGCCGAAGCCACGTCGTCCAGTGAGAGTTCCGAGTCTTCTGAGTTTGAGTCAAGCTCCGAGTCCTCGCCCTCATCCTCGGAGGATGAGGAGGAGGTAGTGGCCAGGGAAGAGGAGGAAGAAGAGGAGGAGGAGGAGATGGTGGCCGAGGAAAGCATGGCTTCTGCAGGCCCTGAGGACTTTGAGCAGGACGGGGAGGAAGCGGCTCTGGCCCCGGGGGCACCTGCAGTGGACTCGTTGGGCATGGAAGAGGAGGTGGACATCGAGACTGAGGCTGTGGCCCCTGAGGAGCGGCCCTCCATGCTGGACGAGCCCCCCTTGCCTGTGGGTGTTGAAGAGCCAGCGGACTCCAGGGAGCCGCCTGAGGAACCAGGCCTGAGCCAGGAAGGGGCCATGTTGCTGTCTCCAGAGCCCCCTGCCAAGGAGGTGGAGGCTCGACCCCCATTGTCCCCTGAGCGAGCTCCAGGTAACACCTGCAACCCCCTGGGAGGGTGGTGGTAAATGTCTCGTGTTCGCTCACCTCTCTGCAGAACATGACCTGGAAGTGGAGCCGGAGCCCCCTATGATGCTCCCCTTGCCGCTGCAACCACCATTGCCGCCCCCACGACCACCCCGGCCACCCAGCCCACCGCCGGAGCCTGAGACCACAGATGCCTCACACCCATCTGTCCCTCCGGAGCCCCTTGCCGAGGACCACCCCCCGCATACTCCAGGCCTCTGTGGCAGCCTGGCCAAGTCGCAGAGCACAGAGACGGTGCCAGCCACACCAGGCGGGGAGCCCCCGCTATCAGGGGGCAGCAGTGGCCTGTCCCTGAGCTCTCCGCAAGTGCCCGGCAGCCCCTTCTCCTACCCAGCCCCGTCCCCTAGCTTGAGCAGTGGGGGCCTCCCTCGGACACCTGGCCGGGACTTCAGCTTCACACCCACCTTCTCCGAGCCCAGCGGGCCCTTGCTCCTGCCCGTCTGCCCACTCCCCACTGGCCGACGCGATGAACGCTCCGGGCCCCTGGCCTCCCCGGTGCTCCTGGAGACGGGCCTGCCCCTCCCTCTGCCCCTTCCCCTGCCCTTGCCCTTGGCATTGCCCGCCGTCTTGCGGGCCCAGGCTCGTGCGCCCACCCCGCTGCCACCCCTGCTGCCCGCCCCCCTGGCCTCTTGCCCTCCCCCAATGAAGAGGAAGCCGGGCCGGCCCCGGCGATCCCCACCATCTATGCTCTCCTTGGATGGGCCCTTGGTCCGACCACCAGCAGGGGCCGCCCTTGGAAGGGAACTCCTGCTCCTGCCGGGCCAGCCACAGACCCCCGTCTTCCCCAGCACCCATGACCCCCGGACGGTGACCCTGGACTTCCGGAACGCGGGGATCCCAGCCCCTCCACCACCCCTTCCCCCCCAGCCACCCCCACCCCCACCTCCCCCACCTGTAGAGCCCACCAAGCTGCCCTTTAAGGAGCTAGACAACCAGTGGCCCTCCGAGGCCATTCCTCCGGGCCCCCGTGGGCGCGATGAGGTCACTGAGGAATACATGGAGTTGGCCAAGAGCCGGGGGCCGTGGCGCCGGCCACCTAAGAAGCGCCATGAGGACCTGGTGCCACCTGCGGGCTCGCCCGAACTCTCGCCACCCCAGCCCCTCTTCCGGCCCCGCTCGGAGTTTGAGGAGATGACCATCCTGTATGACATCTGGAACGGTGGCATCGATGAGGAGGACATCCGCTTCCTGTGTGTCACCTACGAGCGACTGCTACAGCAGGACAATGGCATGGACTGGCTTAACGACACGCTCTGGGTCTACCATCCCTATATCCTGCTGGCATGGGGGGCTCTGCACCTTGAATGTCCATGTGGCCCTTGACCCACACCCACCCACCAGCCTCTCTTCAGCTAAGAAGAAGAAACGGGACGATGGCATCCGCGAGCACGTGACGGGCTGTGCCCGCAGTGAGGGCTTCTACACCATCGACAAGAAGGACAAGCTCAGATACCTCAACAGCAGCCGTGCCAGCACCGATGAGCCCCCCGCAGACACCCAGGTACTGCCAGGGCTCCTGGACACATCAGAGCCCTCCGCTGAGCCCCGCACACCGTCCACTGCAGGGCATGAGCATCCCAGCACAGCCCCACGCCTCCACCCGGGCAGGCTCGGAGCGGCGTTCGGAGCAGCGCCGCCTGCTGTCCTCCTTCACTGGCAGCTGTGACAGTGACCTGCTCAAGTTCAACCAGCTCAAGGTGAGGCCGGGCTTCACCCAGATCGCCGGGGTGGGCTCACCTCTCCCCCTCTTCCCTCCCACAGTTCCGGAAGAAAAAGCTCAAGTTCTGCAAGAGCCACATTCACGACTGGGGCTTGTTCGCCATGGAGCCCATCGCGGCTGACGAGATGGTCATCGAGTACGTGGGCCAGAATATCCGTCAGGTAGGCACCGCCCGGCAGGATGGGCACCGGGGGCCCAGCCAGACTGACCCCCTTTTGTGGCCAGGTGATCGCAGACATGCGGGAGAAGCGTTATGAGGACGAGGGCATCGGGAGCAGCTACATGTTCCGGGTGGACCATGACACCATCATCGACGCCACCAAGTGCGGCAACTTCGCGCGCTTCATCAACCACAGCTGCAACGTGAGTGCCCAGCGGGGGGTGGCCCCTGCCCCGGGGCTCATTCTCCCCCCCACCTTGCCTGCAGCCCAACTGCTATGCCAAGGTGATCACGGTGGAGTCACAGAAGAAGATAGTCATCTACTCGAAGCAGCACATTAACGTCAATGAGGAGATTACCTATGACTATAAGTTCCCCATCGAGGACGTCAAGATCCCCTGCCTCTGTGGCTCCGAGAACTGCCGGGGGACCCTCAACTAGGCCCCGGCACCAGACTCAAAGGATGTCAGCCGTAGCCCTGGGACTCCCGAGCGTGGAGCCCCTGGCCCCGGGGCCCGGCCCCCCGCGCCCGCCCCCATTTCAGGTGCTGTCCTCTACCCAGCGGCCATTCAGGGCCTGGCGCCCCACACTACCCCCTGGAGCCCCTGGCTCCGGCCCCTCCGCGGGAAAGGGCTTCTCTGTCGTTCAGCCCACGTCTCTCTCATTTTAACAAACGCCCCTTTCAGGATTTCTGTTTAACTCCAGCATCAGCTTCTCTCTCTCCGTCTCTCCTCCCCTCTCTCTCTTCTCTGTCTCTTCTCTCTCCCACCATCACCCTCGGCCTCTTCCTGTGAATGCTGCTACGTTGTTTTGTCTTCTCTATTTTTTTCCTCGTTGTGAGAAAAGACATTTAACCGTTGAAATGTGAAGGTGGAATCAGAGAGGGGCCCCGCGGGGGTCTGCAGAGGCCTCAGTGTGGCTGTGCGTGGCCCGTGTCCTGGAAGCCACCCGGACCTGGACGCAGGGCCAGGTGCTGTGGGAAGGATGGAGGCCCCCACGGCCTTGACCTCAGAACACTACGCCCTGAAAGCGCCCCTCACTGCCCGTGGGCACAGTGAGGAGACCCCACACCTTTCCCCACCCGAGCTGCAGCCTGTTCCTTCCCCAGAGGCCTGGGGCACCACTGACCCGGTGGACCCTGATGGAGCTAAGCTGTCCCAGGCAGGGGTCTCCGCTCTGGGCTTTCCCTGCCACCTCACACCCCAGCACCCCCTAAACCTTGGGTTCAATGTTTACTTTCTCATTCGGATGCCAGCAACGCGGGAGCCTCTCGGAGGCCCCAGTGCAGGTGAGGGGCGCTGAGAACGCGGGCAGCCACTCTCTTCTGCCCTTGCCTTCGCCCTGGGTGGGACAGGGCTCCCAAGGGCAGGCGGGTCCCCCAGTCCCGCCATTACGGGTTGTCAGACCGTCTGCGTGTGGCATTTTTTGGCTTATAAGCTTCACCCACTCACCCCCAACCCACACCCCACATCCCCCTGCCGGCAGCCCCTCAACCTAAGAAGGCCAGAGCATATTTATTTTCGGAGGGAGCAGATTACTTCTCCCAGAGAAAGGAAAATCTTGGAAAAGATTTAAAAACACAAATCTAAGCCTTGACGGTTTTTTTTTCCCTTTTGACCCCCTTCCCATCTCTTCAGAATTTATTCCCATGGCTTTTTTTTTTCTTGTGCGTGTATAAAATCAAAAGGAAGGGGAAAAAGGTTTTTGAAGTTCAGAACCAACTTCTGTATATAGAGGCTGCCGCAAAGGACTTTCTCTTGGGAACATTGTTTCTTGTAGAAACATGCGGGAAGACATTTTTTGCTCATTTCTTTGTACTTCCAAAAAAAAAGGAAAAAAAAGACAAAAGCAAGTCCCCCCGTACCCCAGAAAGCAGAGGAGGCGTGTAAATAATTTCTGGAAAGTGACTGTTGTGACCCGGAGTCCTCATCAAGATGAGCGCGCTCCATGAGGGAGCTGCTCCCACCCTGCGGACGCAGGCGGCCGGAGCCTCTGGTATCTCAGCTTGTGTCAAGCTTGTTATCATGTAAATTCTGTACAAAGAATTGTTATTTTTCTCTTTTTTGTTGTTGGTGGTTTTGTTGTGTGTTTTTTGTTGTTTTTTTTTTATTCCTTTCCCCCAGGCCCTCTCTATTTGAGACTGTGCCCGCCGGTTTCAAGATCAAGGAAATTGGTGGCAACAAGACACAGATGGGGTACCTGGGCACAGCGGCGAACTTCTCTTCCGTTTGCGGTTTTCTGCCTAATTGTGCAACTGAGGAAATAATTTATTTTTCACATGAGGAAATGCGTAGCTTGTAGAGACGGCTGATTCAAGTTACATGTACAGCCTCCAAAGGGCTGTCTCCATTCTGTCCCCTTCCCATAAAAGAAGTGGGGGTGTTCGAGAAGACCAGGGAAGGGACCCTTGCCTCACCCCTCCCCCTGGCCTCACCTTGCTCCCAGCCATCGTGCCCAGTGTTAACCTCGGCTGGCCTTCACTAAGGGGACTAGACCTCCCTCTCCCCAGGAGCCCCAGCCCCAGAGTGGTTTGCAATAATCAAGATATGTGTCGAGTCATTTTTCTTTCAACTCCCTCATTTTTCATTGAACAAATCTCTGCTTTTCAAGAGTTGGGGGTTTCTGCTATTTTTTGCTTTCTCTCCCTCCCCCTGCAAAGATGAGAACCAATGAGTTTTAGGGATGTTTGTGCGGGTAGACTCCATCATCCATATGTAACTTGTTTTGAAGAGAAGTGTTTCCGTTGTGTGTCTTGATGTAAATATTTGTTCATATTTTTGTGAATTCAATACTATGTACCATTGTATTATAGTAACTTTTATAAAGCAAACCATAAATATACTGACTTTTCTTACAGATACGCCGTCTCTCTTGCTCTCCTCTCTCCCTC